CAGTGAAACAGCCTCAGGCAGCTCCTTCATGAGGTATTCTAGAAGAAGGCATTGTTTTCACAGATGACAGCTCCATGTGGGTTATTGTCTCCTTCCAGTGGGACAAAATGTGGAGGTGGAAGACAGTGATATTGATGATCCTGACCTTGTGTGGCCTAGGTTATTGTGTGTGTTTGTGTCTTAGTTTTTTTAAAAAAGTTTAAAAAGTAAATGAAAGTAAAACATTTAAAAAATATAATAGAAAAAACCTTATAGAAGAAAGATATAAAGGCTGGGCACGTTGGCTCACGCCTGTAATCCCAGGACTTTGGGAGGCTGAAGCGGGCAGATCACTTGAGGCCAGGAGTTCCAGGCCAGCTTGGCCAACATGGCAAAACCCCATCTCTACTAAAAATACAAAAATTAGCCAGGTTTGGTGGCATGCACCTGTAATCCCAGGTACTTGGGAGGCTGAACAGCAAGAATCACTTGAACCTGGGAGGCAGAGATTGCACTGAGCTGAGATCATGCCACTGCACTCCAATCTGGGAAACACAACAAGAGTCTGTCTCCAAAAAAAAAAAAAAAAAAAAAAAGGATGTAAGGGAAGAACATATTTTTGTACAGCTATACAATGTGTTTGTGTTGTAAGCTAAGTGTTATTATGAAATAGTCAAAAAGCTAAAGTAATTAAAAAGTTTATAAAGTAAAAAAGTTATAGTAAGCTAAGGTTAATTTATTATTCAAGAAAAATTATTTTTAATGAATTTAGTGTAGCCTAAATGTTCAGTGTTTATAAAGTCTACAGTAATGTATGGTAATGTCCTAGGCCTTCACATTCACTCACCACTCACTCACTGACTCACCCAGAGCAACTTGCAGTCCTGTAAGCTTCATTCGTGGCAAGTGCCATGAAATAGGTAAACCAATTTTTATCTTGTATACAGTATTTGTACTGTACCTTTTCTATGTTTAGATATGTTTAGATACAGAAGTACTTACCATTATGTTACAGTTGCCTACAGTATTCAGTACAGTAACATGCTGCTCAGGTTTGTAGCCTAGGAGTGACAGGCTATCCCATTATAGACTAGGTGTGTAGTAGACTATCACATCTCAGTTTGTGCAAGTGCACTCTATGATGGTCACACAACAACAAAATTATATGACAATGCAGTTCTCAGAGCGAAACCTTGCCTAAGAGATACATGACTATACTTTTAAACAAGGTAAAGAAAATACTGTGTGTAGAAAGGTCTTGCAGAAGGTTTGAACCACAGAAACTAAAGCAAGATCTGCTTCTATAAGGAGTCTATTAATGTAGTATATATAATGTATTTTAAAATATGCCAGAAGAGCTCAGTGCCTAGAGCTGAGGAAAAAGACAGTGAATTCGTAACATCCTATCTGGGTTATTTTTTTCTTATTATTTAAACCTGCTCTTTGCATTGCCCTCTTTCTCACCTCTCAGGTCAGGAGTCTTGTGTATGGGATCTGGCAACCCTTTCACTGATACCTGGAATAGCATCTGAATGCTGAGGCCTCCAGGGGGAAAGGCAGCCCCTGACCAGTGCTGCAGACCTAGTACTCACCTTTTGCTTAGCTTCACTATCCTTCCAACCTGAGTGTGCCTTCATCCAGTCCCCAAACTTAGAAAACAGTAAAGACCAGAAGAATGGGCTTTTGCTCAGTCTGCTTAATCAAATTTTTAAAATGAAAAACATCTCATTTGCCTCTAGTTATGTAAAGAAGAAAGAAGCAGAGGGAGAGGAAAGCAGATTTTCCTCGGTCCATTTGTTCAACACAAAGATAGTCTTTTAGTACCAGCCTGTGTCATTCTCTTGGGAGTGGTAAAGAGGGGGTTTCAATCTGGGCACTTTTATTTGGAAAGATAATCTTTGACTTGCATTTCTAAAATACAGTCTGGGCCAATAGGGACTGATTCATGTGGTCATTGAAACCAGGTTCCAGAAGAAAGAATTATAACAAAATGCTATAAACCGCTTAGTATGCCTCTAATTTGTAATATTTACCGGATATGCTTTCCTGTTCCAAAAAAGGAAAATTAAATATTATTTCAGTTTTTCTGTGGCCCCTTGATAACCCTCTAAAATCTCTAAAGCTAGCCTTGAGATGGTCTGGGCAGAGAGATTTGTAGAAGTTGGGAATGAGAGCTCTATAGTACCTGGTTTCTGGGGATAGAGGGTGGGTGGTGTCTGGCTTTGGTTCTTTGGAAAACCCTTCAGTTTACCCTGTGGGGACCAGGGCTCCCCATCAAGCCGGACCTCAGACATTGAGTCTGGCAGCATATTGTACTTCTAGTGTGTCTGATTAACATAGTTGAGCAAAACCTGTTTTACAGTTTGTAGCAAGAGATGTTTGTAATTGCCTGGTGGATTTAACAGAGATACAGCCATCCTATTTTAGGCCACTTTTGCCCTATTTCTGGATGTGGAGTCACAATTTTCATGAATAATACTAAACCTCTGCATGAAGCCTGCTATTCATGATTAGTATTGAACTTGTCATACAGAAAAAGTCCTGTGACATGATCAGATTCCTGGAAAGTTCATATCTGAATATAACAGACCCAGCAGGAGCCAGGGGGAATGAATGTTTAGGGACAAAGCAGAATCTGGCTGAATGGTGGGCCATTGTGTGGAAACCAGATCTCTGCCCCTTGGTGTGTTATGTGTAGAGCTACAACAAGCAGGAGGCAGACCTGAAGTACAACTCAAATGGGAGCAGAGGGAAATCTGAACTGCTCTTGACCTGCAGAGCATGGATCAGAACTTACTGTTAAAAGAACAACTCGGAGGTAATTGGATTTGCCCCTGAAACTGCTTTTGCGCGAAATTCTTTTGTTTTTCTTTTTTCTTTAGTGCCTGGAAACCTTGGCTGCTACAAGGATCATGGAAACCCACCTCCTCTAACTGGCACCAGTAAAACGTCCAACAAACTCACCATACAAACTTGCATCAGTTTTTGTCGGAGTCAGAGGTTCAAGGTGATGACTCTGTGGCTGTGTAACTATAGAAAGCTTACCGTGTGCTGCTTCTCTGTTGTGGCAGTTTGCTGGGATGGAGTCAGGCTATGCTTGCTTCTGTGGAAACAATCCTGATTACTGGAAGTACGGGGAGGCAGCCAGTACCGAATGCAACAGCGTCTGCTTCGGGGATCACACCCAACCCTGTGGTGGCGATGGCAGGATCATCCTCTTTGATAGTGAGTATGCCCTGTGCCCATCACTGCCCAAGCTGAGGGCGTGGTGTCTTTTTCTCTCCTACAGCTCTCGTGGGCGCCTGCGGTGGGAACTACTCAGCCATGTCTTCTGTGGTCTATTCCCCTGACTTCCCCGACACCTATGCCACGGGGAGGGTCTGCTACTGGACCATCCGGGTTCCGGGGGCCTCCCACATCCACTTCAGCTTCCCCCTATTTGACATCAGGGACTCGGCGGACATGGTGGAGCTTCTGGATGGCTACACCCACCGTGTCCTAGCCCGCTTCCACGGGAGGAGCCGCCCACCTCTGTCCTTCAACGTCTCTCTGGACTTCGTCATCTTGTATTTCTTCTCTGATCGCATCAATCAGGCCCAGGGATTTGCTGTTTTATACCAAGGTAAGACATCTTTGCCTCCTTGGGGGTTCTTCCTGTCCCCAGTTAATTGCTTTTTCTCTTCCAGCCGTCAAGGAAGAACTGCCACAGGAGAGGCCCGCTGTCAACCAGACGGTGGCCGAGGTGATCACGGAGCAGGCCAACCTCAGTGTCAGCGCTGCCCGGTCCTCCAAAGTCCTCTATGTCATCACCACCAGCCCCAGCCACCCACCTCAGACTGTCCCAGGTAGCAATTCCTGGGCGCCACCCATGGGGGCTGGAAGCCACAGAGTTGAAGGTAGCGCTCTTGACAGTTATAAAGACAAAAGCAGTCTGGTAAGCTCTGTCTTTTGCACTTGCAGGATGGACAGTCTATGGTCTGGCAACTCTCCTCATCCTCACAGTCACAGCCATTGTAGCAAAGATACTTCTGCACGTCACATTCAAGTGAGTACAAGAGGGAGCTGCCCAATTCCAGGTCTATTGGAAAAAATATTTATCTGCTTGACAGATCCCATCGTGTTCCTGCTTCAGGGGACCTTAGGGATTGTCATCAACCAGGGACTTCGGGGGAAATCTGGAGCATTTTTTACAAGCCTTCCACTTCAATTTCCATCTTTAAGAAGAAACTCAAGGGTCAGAGTCAACAAGATGACCGCAATCCCCTTGTGAGTGACTAAAAACCCCACTGTGCCTAGGACTTGAGGTCCCTCTTTGAGCTCAAGGCTGCCGTGGTCAACCTCTCCTGTGGTTCTTCTCTGACAGACTCTTCCCCTCCTCTCCCTCTGCCTCGGCCTCTTCGGGGAAACCCTCCTCCTACAGACTAGGAAGAGGCACCCTGCTGCCAGGGCAGGCAGAGCCTGGATTCCTCCTGCTTCATCGATTGCACTTAGGAGAGAGACTCAAAGCCCTGGGGCCCGGCCCTCTCTGCATCTCTCTCTGATCTAGCTAGCAGTGGGGGTGTCAGGACAGTGAGGCTGAGATGACAGAGGTGGTCATGGCTGGCACAGGGCTCAGGTACATTCTAGATGGCTGTCAGGTGGTGGGTAGCTTTAGTTACATTGAATTTTTCTTGCTTCTCTATTTTTGTCCACACACAAATCAGTTTCTCCTGATCTTTATGTCTTGGAACAGGGCCAGACAGGGAGAACTCTCAGGTACTCTTGGGAGTTGGTCCCATACAAGTGCGGACTCCTGGACATTAGCGAGGTGTAAAGAGGGCAGTGTCTGTGCTGCCCCGGCAGCTTTGCTCTCCAGATGCTGGACTAGGGTGGGCCTCCTTCAGCCTGGGAGGGTCTGAGAATAAGATCTAGTGACCCCCATTTATATCAAACCTGATACCTTACACATGGGCTTCTTTCTAGATTCTTCTTTCCATAGCTCATGGAGCTGCAGGGAAAGCTTTAAGAGCTTTGGTCATATAAAACATCCATTCAGCTGGGCGCGATGGCTCATGCCTGTAATCCCAGCACTGTGGGAGGCTGAGGCGGGCAGATCACCTGAGGTCAGGAGTTCGAGACCAGCCTGGCCAACATGGTGAAACCCCGTCTCTACTAAAAATATAAAAATTAGTCAGGCGTGGTGGCAGGCGCCTGTAATCCCAGCTACTCAGAAGGCTGAGACAGAAGAACAGCTTGAACCCAGGAGGCTGAGATTGCAGTGAGCCGAGATCGCACCACTGCACTCCAGCCTGGGTGACAAGAGTGAGACTCTGTCTCAAAAAAACAAAACACAAATAAACAAAAAAAATCCATTCATTTACTCATGCAATAAATTCTCCTGCAAGCTTTTATGGGCACTCAGTAAGTACTCAGGATTGGCTTTATCAGCCTTGCCACTGAGCAGCTCATGGTCCTATGGAACCTGAGCCAGGCCTCAGTCTCTCCATGATTGGCTCAGCTAACTCTCAGTTCAGAGTGGAGAGTATCAATCTTGTGTTTTTGCCCTTAGGCAGCACTATATGAGACATGGGGCCTGTGGTCCTTCCTTCTGGTGTCCCCCGTGTTAAAAGATAAAAAACACCCCAAGGGCCGGGCGCGGTGGCTCATGCCTGTAATCCCAGCACTTTGGGAGGCTGAGGCGGGTGGATCACGAGGTCAGGTGATCGAAACCATCCTGGCTAAGATGGTGAAACCCCGTCTCTACTAAAAATACAAAAAATTAGCTGGGTGTGGTGGTGGGCGCCTGTAGTCCCAGCTGCTCGGGAGGCTGAGGCAGGAGAATGGCGTGAACCCGGGAGGCGGAGCTTGCAGTGAGCAGAGATCACGCCACTGCACTCCAGCCTGGGTGACAGTGCAAGACTCTGTCTCAAAAAAAAAAAAAACACTCCAAGGGCCATCCGTGCTCTCTGCCCCTCCTGTGGGGACCAAGTGGGGTTAGGAATGGCTCAGTGGGGAAGGAGAGCACTCTTGTCCCCAGTCCCTTGCCACCCTGTCCCTTAGATAGGGAGGTGGGCTGCAGAGATTGGTGCCAGAAGAGGGTGGGTTTGGGAATTGGAGCTCCTCCAAGGAGCTCCTCCTAAGATTGAGTGCTGCAGCTGTAGTGGCTGCTGGTTGGGAGAGTAAGTGCCATCACTAATTTAAAAGTCCTTGCCATCTGGAATCAGGCTTTGTCAACAGCAGCTGAGAAAAGCAGCCTGTGCCTCTGCTGGCCAGGCCTAGGCCCTCGTCAGAGCGTGCCTCTCCACAAGGCACTTGGGCCTGGGTGATTGTTGCGCCTCTGGCTTTGGCGTTTCCTCTTTGCAGCACTTTGCCTACCTCCCCCAAGCCCTGAGCCACTGCCTGCTGGGGCTCCTACTGAGGTTCTGGAAACACCTCTGCACCTGCCGCCCCTGGGAGGAAAGAGGGCCACACAGGAAGTGTCTGCAGGGAGAGGTGGCACTCGGCAGCCTGAGTTCAGGAGAGGTGCTTGGAGCTTCAGGCAGAGGGGCCTTCAGAGGAGGGAAACGGAGCAATGTGTCACAGGCAGGCAGGGGCAGGACTGCCACCCCAGGCCCCGTGGGAGGCCTGCTGAGGGCACAGAGCTGCTCGGTGCAGCCTTCATGCTTTGATCTGGAAAGAGCAGCTGTCCGCAGGCCTCTGTCTCCAAGAGGCCTGTCACACAGGAGGACCGCTGGAAACATACCAACACGTGCAGTCTCCCCTCCAAGCTATTCATGCTGTTTGTGGAATCTCTCTCAAACATAAGTGTCAGGTGTGTGTCGTCCCAACGGGTCCTGTGCTGTGAATAGATCCATGTGCAGCACAAAGGGAATGTGGCACGTGGCCCCAGGAAGAGTTCACCCGGCCAGGGGGCAGTTGTTCAGTTGCCTGGGGCTGACACTGACCACTGGCCTCTGGGGTGTCCTGCAGCCCAAATGCCCACCTTGCCCTCCTCACATCTCAGTCAGGGGAGGCCATGCCCAAGCCAATGTGCTGTCACAGCCTGCAGCGGGGGCAGCACTTCCTCGGAGGGCCTGGGAGGTGCTGGGGATGCCCCAGCGCTTCTCTTCCTGCCTCGCCCTGGCATGGCCCAGCGCCTCTAGGATCAACTTACGATCCGTGGAGCAGCCCCGGGAAACCCAAATCTGGCTCAGGACAGCGTACGGGCAGGAGGGCTGTAAATCATCCCAGGCTAAGCCTCCGTGGGCACTGGCTCCTGCCGCAGCCTGGCTATGGACTCAGTTAGAACCAGGTAGAAAGTCAGCGACACCCCACAGAAGGCCACTGCGGCTAGGTAAACACCTGAGAAAGAAACTGCTCCAGAAGAGATGACGTGGGCTTCCAGGAGCATGGAGGAGGTGGCACTTGAACTTTTAGGAAACTCCTTAGATGAGATAAAGTGGGGGTTGGAGGTGGCGAAAAGAGGGTAACCCTGGGAAAGTCAGTCAGAACCCATGGCAGAAGACTGCAGGAGAGGCAGGGGAGGGGCTTCGGGGACCACTGTGGACAGAGCTCTGAAAGCACCCTGGCCAAAGCCCCTCCTGAGGTGACAGAGCGTGGGAGGAGGCTGCACTGGGCCTGCGTGCCATCCTCACCCCTGTTCCCCGCTGGCGCCAGGCCCTGCCTTCTTGGTACCTGTGCCAACAGGAGAGCCCTCACCAGCCGATCTTGTCACTCTCCGTGGTGACAGTGTCTTGGCCAGCTGTGGCCCCTAGTTTCTAGCAGCGTTTCTCAGTGTCCTTGGCCCTTCTGAGAAGGCAGGCGGGAGGCACACGGTGCCCTGTTCTTCCCCGTTTGTCCAGTTGCTTGCAAAGCAGAGAATGAGTAGGAGTGAACCCGAGTGACTTCACCCGCCCTGTCCCCCACGTCAGGACAGGCTTGAGGCCTCTCTGGGCGTGAGCGAGGAAACCAGGCTGCTCTAACTTCTGAAGAGTGGGCTCTGGCTCAAGACTCCAATCGGCCAGAAGCCCACAGAGATCAAAGCACTAGCAAGTTCAGCTGTCCTGGCCCTCGGGTAGAACCCACGGGCGTGCCTGGGTGCGGCTCCACCCACATGCCCCACTGTCAGCCCAGGCAGGAGCCTTCCTGGCCGGGCTCAGGATCTGCCTGCAGCCCAGCCAGGCCATCACCCAGCCCCGATGCATCCTGGCACTGCACGCTTACTCTTCACAAGCACTTATACGCGGATGGCCTCCGAGACCCTGCCTCCCTGGTCTGCTGAGGTCAGGCCAGGTCTCCCACGGAGCCGGGCAGCTCCACACCCCACCACCTGGCACCGTTAGGTTTCAGATCTCCCGTGTGGTGTTTGATGTCGGCTTTTGTTCCTACCTTGGGAGTTTGGATTGTTTCCTCTGGTGTCTTTGTTTACCTTCCTCACTGTTCTACCTCCTGGCCAGGTCTCAGCTTAGCTTCCCTGGTGTGGGGTGTTTTTCAAGCCTTCCAGCCACAGCTGTCTCCCCTCAGGCTGGACGGCTCCGGGGTGACAGGGCTTCACCCTCTGCCTGCAGACCCCTGGTGGGCACATCTCACAGGCTTCCGTCTTGCTGAGTTGGGTACGGAGGCAGAAGTGGGGTGTGGAGGAAAGTCAGAGGGAAATCTGCTTCAGAAAGGAAGGGTCTTTAGACACAAAGACTGGAGGCCCTTCCCCGCCCGCACGGGAGCTGCCATCGTGGGTCTCATGCACGTCAAGACCTTCCCACATCCAAACTCAGCTTCCAGCAGGGATTTTGACTTTGGATGACAAGGCTTTATTTGTAAATATGCTCTTAATATGCAACTTTGAGAATAAAATAGAAACATCATGTATTTTAAAATATAAGATGAAGTGTGACGCACTGTATACAATTTAATATATATTTTTAGGGTTTTGTTATTTAAGAAAATGGAATGTAATGGTACTTTTACAAACGAGAAAAAATGTTATTTTTACTTTCTGGAAAAAATAAATATTCTCATTGTTGTAGAAAGAGTGATGGGCCCTATGCTGTCATTTCTATGGGA